AAACAAAACAAAACAAACTCCAAAACAAAAAACAACCAACCATCAGACTTTAATCTCTATAGGGACAGAGCAATTTTCCTCAAACTTTTGCTCAGCAGAACACATCTGAAACTGGCCCCCTATGTGCTACGCATCCAGAAGAGGAAAAGCCGGATCTGAAAACAATATTCCACGCTAAATGGGCCGTCCCGGCCGGGGCAGGCGGTCCCAGCACCCGTGCTGAGCTCCCCGGCATACGGCACGACGGGGCCGCGCCGGCTCTTCGGCGACAGCAAGGCCGGCATCTAACTCCACACCGTCCGCGCTTGCACCGCGCACCCAGGCTTCGTACCCAGCTCCCAGGTGGGGACCGCGCCCCCGCGGCGCCCGCGCCCCGCGCCCCGCGCCCCGCTCCCCACTCCGGCCCTGGGCCGGCGCCGCAGCGGCCCGGAAGGTACCTGCTTAGAGGGAAGGGCCCCGACTGGCGCTGCCGCGGCCCCGGTGGAGAGGGCGGCTGGGTCGGAGCGGTGCCGCGGCCCGGGGAGGCGGCCAGGCGGCGCCTCAGCACCCGGACCCCAGGGGCGTGCGGGACCCGGCTCTCGTGGACTTCCTCGGCAGCCGCCGCTTCCTCAGACGGAACTCGGGGGGCGCCCCTTCCGCCGCCCCAGGCCGCCTTGCACCCCAAGCTGCTGCGGCAGTGACAGGGAAGAAGCAGACCCGGCCACCTCTGCCCATAGCCCCGGCCGCAGCCTCCACTCTCATGACAACCAAGCCCAGCCCTGGGCCAGGGCCTCTGCGCGTGCGCGACCCCGCCCCACCCCAGGCCGCGCCTGCGCACAAGGGGAGGGCTCCGCTACTCTGGCCCTCAGGGTTGTGTAGTTTCCGGGGCCACGGCACCTGGGCACACCAGGTGGCGTCGCGCCTTTGCTTTCCTGAGCCTTCTGAGTAAGGTAATGTGGTGTCCGTGGGGCGACGCCTGCGCACAAGACCGCGTCGGGCCTCACTTTTCCCAGGCCTTCTGGGTAATGTAGTTTCCGGGATCGGCACCCGGCCTGTGCCAGCTTGCAGAGCTCACCAGGTGCAGACCCCTGCGGCCAGGGCGAGGACGGATCTGAGCAGCTGGGCAGCAGGTGCCACCGCCTGTGGGACCCAGAGGGCTTGAGGACATCTGCAATGCTCCAGAAGCCCAAGAGCGTGAAGCTGCGGGCCCTGCGCAGCCCGAGGAAGTTCGGCGTGGCTGGCCGGAGCTGCCAGGAGGTGCTGCGCAAGGGCTGTCTCCGCTTCCAGGTGCCCGCTGGGCTAGGCGGGGACGGCCCGTCTCCTCCTCCTGTTGCTTCTCCCGTCCCTGCAGCTCCCTGAGCGCGGTTCCCGGCTGTGCCTGTACGAGGATGGCACGGAGCTGACGGAAGATTACTTCCCCAGTGTTCCCGACAACGCCGAGCTGGTGCTGCTCACCTTGGGCCAGGCCTGGCAGGGCTGTGAGTGGCAAGGACTTTGGAGGTGGGCGGGAGTCCTCATGCCGCCCTTGTGCGTGGTCCCCAGCTGTTGGTGTCAGGGCAAGGACAAAGACCCGGGACACCTCAAGTCTGAGTCCTGGTGATTGCCAGGCCCTGGGGAATGGGGGAAGATGTGGTCAGAGGCTCTTCTTGTGACCGGGGCAGGATGTGTCTTCTGCTGGACCGGCACCTTTTGTTTGTCCCATTGGTGGCAGATGTGAGCGACATCAGGCGCTTCCTCAGTGCATTTCACGAGCCACAGGTGGGGCTCATCCAGGCCGCCCAGCAGCTGCTGTGTGATGAGCAGGCCCCACAGAGGCAGAGGCTGCTGGCTGACCTCCTGCACAACGTCAGCCAGAACATCGCGGCCGAGACCCGGGCTGAGGACCCGCCGTGGTTTGAAGGTGCGTGGGGGCTGCAGCTGGCAGGGGAGAGGTGGACTTGGGGGTCTTCTCGTTTTCCTTGCAGGCTTGGAGTCCCGATTTCAGAGCAAGTCTGGCTATCTGAGATACAGCTGTGAGAGCCGGATCCGGAGTTACCTGAGGGAGGTGAGCCTGAGTGAAGACCGGGTATGCTGGGCCCAGGCTCACCGACGTTCCTTGGTTCCTCCAGGTGAGCTCCTACCCCTCCACGGTGGGTGCGGAGGCTCAGGAGGAATTCCTGCGGGTCCTCGGCTCCATGTGCCAGAGGCTCCGGTCCATGCAGTACAATGGCAGCTACTTCGACAGAGGAGCCAAGGGCGGCAGCCGCCTCTGCACACCGGAAGGCTGGTTCTCCTGCCAGGTGAGCTGTGTGCCCTTTATCCTGGGGCCACCCTGGCCTTCCCTCATTGTCTTTTGGCCCCCAGGGTCCCTTTGACATGGACAGCTGCTTATCAAGACACTCCATCAACCCCTACAGTAACAGGGAGAGCAGGATCCTCTTCAGCACCTGGAACCTGGATCACATGTAAGCTCACAGAGCGAGGTTCAGACCCACGACAGAAAATGATGTCTCTAACCTTACTTTGCAGAATAGAAAAGAAACGCACCATCATTCCTACACTGGTGGAAGCAATTAAGGAACAAGATGGAAGAGAAGTGGACTGGGAGTATTTTTATGGCCTGCTTTTTACCTCAGAGAACCTAAAACTAGTGCACATTGTCTGCCATAAGAAAACCACCCACAAGCTCAACTGTGACCCAAGCAGAATCTACAAACCCCAGACAAGGTTGAAGCGGAAGCAGCCTGTGCGGAAACGCCAGTGACACGTACACACCACGTCCTGGTCTTTGTTTGAGGCCTGACGTGGGCATCATTTTAACAGGTGCCTTTTTTGTTTTTTTGTTTTTCGTTTTTTTGGTCACTCCAGTAGCTCCTGGAAAAAACCTTAAAAAATGTTTCCTCCAAATCTGATTTCATTACATTTCTGAATTGTTGGGGTTTTTTTTGTTGTTTTGTTTTGTTTTGTAGATGGAGTTTCACTTTTGTTGCCCAGGCTGGAGTGTAGTGGCGCGATCTCGGCTCAGCCTCCCGAGTAGCTGGGATTACAGGCATGTGCCACCACGCCCGGCTAATGTTTGTATTTTTAGTAGAGACGGGGTTTCACCATGTTGGTCAGGCTGGTCTCAAACTCCTGACCTCAGGTGATCCGCCCACCTCAGCCTCCCAAAGTGCTGGGATGACAGGTGTGAGCCACTGCGCCCAGCCTGAATCATTTCTTATACCTTCTGACAGCCCAACTTCCAGAGGACAGCTCTGGGGTACTCGTTGGATGTCTGTGAGTACCTGGTCATACGGGTCAGTAGGGATAAGAATTGTCTCTGGGCTGAGGAATTCTTCTGTTCTCTGGTTTCACCAGCGTTGGGTTTGCTCATGTAATGTGGTCACCATACTCAAATGGTGTCATGGCTGAAGTTGGCCACCTTGCTTGAGGGACAAGTTGTTTATGTATCAGCTCTCTGCTGGGTCTCCCTTTCCATGGCAAATGGGCAGCTCCATCCTCTTGACTCTTCTAAATGCCCAAAAGAGGTGTCATGCTTTGGGGGTACGATGTTTATACTCCGTAAAGAACATACAAGGACATTCACTGCTGATTTTTTTTTTTGTTTGTTTGAGACAGGGTCTCACTCTGTCGCTCAGGCTGGAGTGCAGTGATGCAATCTTGGCTCACTGCAACCTCCGCCTCTCAGGTTCAAGTGGTTCTCCTTCCTCAGCCTCCCAAGTAGCTGGGATTACAGGCACCTACCACCAGGGCCAGCTAATTTTTGTATGTTTAGTAGAAACGGGGTTTCACCATGTTGGCCAGGCTGTTCTCGAACTCCTGACCTCAGGTGATCTGCCCGCCTCGGTCTCCCAAAGTGCTGGGATTACAGGCATGAGCCACTGCACCTGACCTGCTGAATTGTTTATAATGGCAAGAAATAGGAAACCCCCCAATGTCTGTTGAACAGCTATCACGTTGAACCACGTGAAACTGCTGTTTTCTAGGCCAAAAATGGTGAGCGATCATTTATTTCATGATTCAACCTGATACATTTACATAGTGCAAAACTGTGTCACAGTTTCAGGCTTTTATGAGGAAAGCGTTTCTGTGTAGAAACTGGAAGCTGTTCAGGGCATCGGCAGCTGAACCCTGCTCCGTTGGTCAGCGTTACTATCATCTCGGATCATATGGAGCTCATGTCAGCCGTGTGGGTGGCGGGTGCACAGAGACGGTCTGGAAGGAAACACGCGGATCTGAACAGCAGTAATCCTGGGGGATACGGGGGTTGGGCTAGATTACAGAGGGCTCATTTTCTACGTCATGTATTTTATGATACTTGAATTTTTTGAAATGGGCATTTATTTTATAACATGTTAAAATGTACTTTTTAAATTAAGTCATTTTGTAATATTTGAATTTTTACATTTGTTGTACAATCAGGAAAAGCAATAAAGATTTTTCAAAAATAGACATGTCAAGAAAGTTTGCACTCATTGAGGATG